TTCTGATAGTCTTGATGCAGGCCTGGAGGTCGTTTGTTATGGGGGTGGAGGTCCTGATGTACATTGTGGCGGTAAGATGCCGTGCTGTCTTTGCCACCAGCCTGTGGCAGCCCTGGTGTTACACCAGGGCAGGTGGGCAGTTTAATGTATCTCAGGCCAGATGACCTGCCCTGCCCACCTGTTGAGGCTCCAGTAGATAGACGTGAAAGCACAGTATAAGCATAATGCACCACTTTAATCCTTTTCTCTGAGGAGCTGGAAGGCCTGTAGTCACCATCTGAGCCAAATGTCATTCAAGTACTTCACTTGGGTTACACACCACACTTTGACCCACTATCTCATTTAGTCATCACAACAAATGGGTGAAATAGGTATTATTGTCCCATTTTACAGATGCAGAATCTGAGTTTCAGGGAAGTTAAGGACTTTGTCCCAGGGCCCACAGTTAGTAAGCAGTGGACCCAGGATTTCAACTCAGCTCTGTCTGACCTCAAAACCCATGATCTGAAACCACTGTGAAAGTTTGCAAAACCTCTGTAGCAGCCAAGCAGGATGGAAAGATGTGTAGGGATTGTCTTCTCCATTTGATAGATGAGACAAGAGCTGGGTACTCTGATCTCCATCCCAAGCACACAGAGCTTGGGGCCCCACAGCCCTGGTGTGAATCCCACTCCACTACCAGAGGCTGTGTGCCTTTGGACCAGGCATCTTGCTTCTCTGACCCTATATACAGCTGCAGAAGAATTCCTTGCAGGTTGCTGTAAGGATTTGGAGGGAAACTGTTGCCCAGCACACAGTACACATTCTGGGAGCCATCGTTTCCCCAGTGCACTTTTCCTGCAAATGTGGATCTACATCCCACTTGGATGCTGAGACCAGCTGCTGTGATCTTGCATTTGTTTAGCGCTTTGTTCTCCTTGAGGCAGTAAAGTGGTGGCACCTGACCGGAGCATGTAGCCACCTATGACTTCCTGAGTGGGGTGGTGTGGGGAGGGCCCTGAGGAGTCTGTGGTCCTAGGCCTTGGATTTCATCAGGGCTTTCCTGCTCCTTCTGGTTGCCTCAGTCCCAGGCAAGATAGGGTCCCAGAATCTTACAGCCCAGAGGCCACCTGTTGCAACTTCTTTTTTACAGATGGAGTCATCAGAACCCACTGTGAGGAAGTGACTTCTCCTTGAGGTCACCCAGACACTCCAAACAGAGCAGAGCAAAAGCGCCTAGAACTTGAAATTTTGGACCTGTCTCCAACACCCTGGGGATTTCCACCAGGAAGGTGAGCACCCCCACTGAGAATTCCAGGCTGCTAAAAAAAAAAAAATGACTGGACACTCCTAAAGCCTTCAGTCACCATCCAGGGGATTTTTATCGCCACAAAGGGTAATTCCTGCTCCATCCCTGCTGTGACTCAGCTGTGACGTTGAACCACACAAGCCAGAGAGAAGAAGATAAAGTCATCAGAGCTCCTACTCACCAGAGAGTGAGGCCCAGGCCAGGACTCCACAAGGCTGGTCCCCTGCCCTGGAGCAACTTAAACAGGCCCTCTGGCCAGCCTGGAACCCTGAGATGGCCTCCAGCTCAGGCAGCAGTCCTCGCCCGGCCCCTGATGAGAATGAGTTTCCCTTTGGGTGCCCTCCCACCGTCTGCCAGGACCCAAAGGAGCCCAGGGCTCTCTGCTGTGCAGGCTGTCTCTCTGAGAACCCGAGGTGAGGTGATGGAGGAGCGGAGGGTGGGCAGACTCTCTCCAAGGCTTTGTCCATGTTTCCCCAGGAATGGCGAGGATCAGATCTGCCCCAAATGCAGAGGGGAAGACCTCCAGTCTATAAGCCCAGGAAGCCGTCTTCGAACTCAGGAGAAGGTACGTTGGCACATCACAGAAAGGCATTTGTCATAACATTCAGTGATGTGATTATTATTTCCAGGCTCACCCCGAGGTGGCTGAGGCTGGAATTGGGTGCCCCTTTGCAGGTGTCGGCTGCTCCTTCAAGGTAAGCATCTGAGTGTGAGAAAGGAGATCTATGTTTTCACTGATCAGCCCCACTCTCTTGTCAGGGAAGCCCACAGTCTGTGCAAGAGCATGAGGTCACCTCCCAGACCTCCCACCTAAACCTGCTGTTGGGGTTCATGAAACAGTGGAAGGCCCGGCTGGGCTGTGGCCTGGAGTCTGGGCCCATGGCCCTGGAGCAGAACCTGTCAGACCTGCAGCTGCAGGCAGCCGTGGAAGTGGCGGGGGACCTGGAGGTCGATTGCTACCGGGCACCCTGCTCCGAGAGCCAGGAGGAGCTGGCCCTGCAGCACTTCATGAAGGAGAAGCTTCTGGCTGAGCTGGAGGGGAAGCTGCGTGTGTTTGAGAACATTGTTGCTGTCCTCAACAAGGAGGTGGAGGCCTCCCACCTGGCCCTGGCCACCTCTATCCACCAGAGCCAGCTGGACCGTGAGCGCATCCTGAGCTTGGAGCAGAGGGTGAGTGTGGGAGGCAGGTTTGCCTTCAAGCCTGGTGTTCCTGGCTGAACAGTCTTCCCTACAGGTGGTGGAGCTTCAGCAGACCCTGGCCCAGAAAGACCAGGCCCTGGGCAAGCTGGAGCAGAGCTTGCGCCTCATGGAGGAGGCCTCCTTCGATGGCACTTTCCTGTGGAAGATCACCAATGTCACCAGGCGGTGCCATGAGTCGGCCTGTGGCAGGACCGTCAGCCTCTTCTCCCCAGGTAACACCTCCCAGGGGCACAGAGACCTGCCTCTTCCCAACTGCCTCTGGCTTCTGCGTTTCAGCCTTCTACACTGCCAAGTATGGCTACAAGTTGTGCCTGCGGCTGTACCTGAATGGAGATGGCACTGGAAAGAGAACCCATCTGTCGCTCTTCATCGTGATCATGAGAGGGGAGTATGATGCGCTGCTGCCGTGGCCCTTCCGGAACAAGGTATGGGTGTGAAGGTGATGGGGGTAAGGTGGGGCCTGATCTCCCACCTATCCCTTCCCTGCAGGTCACCTTCATGCTGCTGGACCAGAACAACCGTGAGCACGCCATTGACGCCTTCCGGCCTGACCTAAGCTCAGCGTCCTTCCAGAGGCCCCAGAGTGAAACCAACGTGGCCAGTGGATGCCCACTCTTCTTCCCCCTCAGCAAACTGCAGTCACCCAAGCACGCCTACGTGAAGGACGACACAATGTTCCTCAAGTGCATTGTGGAGACCAGCACTTAGGGTGGGCGGGGCTCCTGAGGGAGCTCCAACTCAGAAGGGAGCTAGCCAGAGGACTGTGATGCCCTGCCCTTGGCACCCAAGACCTCAGGGCACAAAGATGGGTGAAGGCTGGCATGATCCAAGCAAGACTGAGGGGTCGACTTCGGGCTGGCCATCTGGTTAGGATGGCAGGACGTGGGCTGGGCCCACAAAGGCAAAGGGTCCAGAAGGAGACAGGCAGAGCTGCTCCCCTCTGCACGGACCATGCGACACTGGGAGGCCAGTGAGCCACTCCGGCCCCGAATGTTGAGGTGGACTCTCACCAAATGAGAAGAAAATGGAACCAGGCTTGGAACCGTAGGACCCAAGCAGAGAAGCTCTCGGGCTAGGAAGATCTCTGCAGGGCCGCCAGGGAGACCTGGACACAGGCCTGCTCTCTTTTTCTCCAGGGTCAGAAACAGGACCGGGTGGAAGGGATGGGGTGCCAGTTTGAATGCAGTCTGTCCAGGCTCGTCATTGGAGGTGAACAAGCAAACCCAGACGGCTCCACTAGGACTTCAAATTGGGGGTTGGATTTGAAGACTTTTAAGTTTCCTTCCAGCCCAGAAAGTCTCTCATTCTAGGCCTCCTGGCCCAGGTGAGTCCTAGAGCTACAGGGGTTCTGGAAACATTCAGGAGCTTCCTGTCCTCCCAGCTCCTCACTCACCTTCAGTAACCCCCACTGGACTGACCTGGTCCACAGGGCACCTGCCACCCTGGGCCTGGCAGCTCAGCTTCCCCAACACGCAGGAGCACACCCAGCCCCCACATCCTGTGCCTCCATCAGCTAAACACCACGTCACTTCATGCAGGTGAAACCCAGTCACTGTGAGCTCCCAGGTGCAGCCAGAGGCACCTCAAGAAGAAGAGGGGCATAAACTTTCCTCTTCCTGCCTAGAGGCCCCACCTTTGGTGCTTTCCAGAATCCCGTAACACCTGATTAACTGAGGCATCCACTTCTTTCAGCAGACTGATCAGGACCTCCAAGCCACTGAGCAATGTATAACCCCAAAGAAATAATTTTTAGAATCTCTTTCGAAGTTTTCCTAAAGTGTATGGTTTGGGAGTTGTTTGTACTGAGCCAGGTTTGAAAAGGCCATTGCTGAGTTTGAGGTGGTGCCACCAGTTTTGCAGGTGGCATCAGAGGCTGGCATGCTGGCAGGAACATCCCCTCTTAGCCCCAGTCTTCTCTTTTCTATAATGAGACCCACCCCAGCTTGCCTCCCTCCCTGGCTTCTCTGACCCTCAAAGGAGATGCCACGCAGGACAGACTGGAGAGAGAAGCCTGGGCAATACTGCCCGCCTGTCATGGCCTGGTGGTGGCCCACACCTATCTTCTCACCTTGGAGGCCACACCCAACTTTCCAAAGACCCTGAGACAAGTCAGGACCCTACTACTCTCCCCTGCTGCTTTCCTGACAGCTTACTCTTCCTCCACCTGCTGAGCCTGTGCCAGACTCCATTGCTCAAATCGTTAGGGTTGCTTCTATAAAAATGGGTCAGTAGCCCTTCCTGTTCTCTCCAGCCCAGCATACAGGAGGATCAAAGGAGGTGACGGAGCATCGTGGCACGGCAGTCTCAATGGGTCAGAAACCCAGGCCAGCTGGGCTCTAAGCCTGGCATCCTGTCATGCTTAGTCCTTCAGCTGAAGATCAGAGGAAGCCTCTCCCTTGCCCTCTCCAGCTCTAGGGGTTTTCAGGAGGCCCAACTGCAATAATGGAGCACTAGTGCTTTTATGTGCAATGGTGTCGTCCATGCACGACAGCAGCAAACATTCTGGGGCTGCTTTTTATTGTTCCCACGGCTGACAGCGTGGCAGCGGAGACTGTGGAGGCAGTGGAGACTGACTTCTTCCTGCTGACAGCTGGATGTCACACATGAAGGTCTGGCCTAGCGAGTGATGGGTCTAGGCCCTGAAACTGATGTCCTAGCAATAACCTCTTGATCCCTACTCACCGAGTGTTGAGCCCAAGGGGGGATTTGTAGAACAAGCCCCCATGAGAAACAGCTGTTACTCTACACTTTTGATTGCCTATTTCTGATGGCAAGAGATACATACTCTCTTCAAAGAGCATGAGATGCAGCCATTCTTTCAGCAAAGCTTCATTGACACCTGCACCTGTTAACTGTGTTCGACATTGAAGGGAGAAAGGCAAGATGTGCACTCTGGACTCAAGAAACTCTTAGTTCAGTGGAGGAAATGAGCAGATAAGTAGATCATTATGATTGAGAGTAGGAGAAGCTTAGAGAAAGCACAGAATCCCAGATCCAGCTGGTGAAGGAGGGAAGGCTTCAGGCCTTTAAGCTCAGCCTGAGAATATTGTGAAATGCAGAGGATGGGGAAAAGGGAAGAGTACCGACTTGAAAACGGAGAGCTGTCTTGGCTGAGGGCAGGGTCTGTGTGGCAGGATGGGGGAGGGAGTCAGAAGGGTCAGATGAACTGGAGTGTAGACAGCATCAGATGCAGCAGTGCCCACCGCCCCCCCCCCCACCCCCCGCCCTGCCCACAGAGCACCTGCTGGTAACCCTGGGCCTATTGAAAGCAGGATGAGATGATAATTTAAGACACTGAATGATTTCTTTTCCAACAAAGCTCTATGTTAAGTGCATCAAAGATGTGACATTGCATCTTTTACAGGTG